CCTGAACATATTGGTCCTGGGGTGGAGGAACACTGCAGAGCCACAGAAATGCCACGAAACAGCCAGCTACTGCCCCCCACAATCCCCGCGACTAGTTAAAATGCAGATTCCTGACCCCACCCTGAGTGAGGATTCAGGGTGAGTGTGGGATCTGCAAACTTAAATTTCCCAGTGATTCTGATGTGGGATAGTCTAGAAGAATAGTTCCAGAGGCAATCATTTAGATCCTAAAACTGTGGGGAGTGGGGACAGGGTGAACGAGGTGCCCCCAGGTTCCACCCACCCCTCACTCTAGAGCTAAGGCCTCCCAGGAGGGAGTGCTGAGGAGGCAATGACCAGGCCTGAGCCAGGGTTCGGTCCCTGTCTTTCCACCAGCGTTGAGTTGATGGGAGTCAAGCTGTTCTCTCCAGGGTGCAAGCAGGGAAGGGGTTCTTGGGGATAGAAGGGTTCCCCATTGAATGGAAGGCAGTTCTGGGCCCAGGGAGGTGCCCAAGTTGGGTGGCCTGGGGAGGAGGAGGTGGGTGGCGGGGGAGCAACGGAAAAGGTTAACAGCCTGGAGAGCAAGGGTCGTCCCTCCAGCCACTGATTCCACCACCCAGGACGTGGCGCATGGGTCCTCAGGGGTGATATCTGGGCTGGTTCCGGGTCTGGGTCCCAGGTCCCCACCAGTGTGGCAGTGACTGTAGGGGGGCCTTGTGGGAGCAGAACGGGGTGAGAAACTGCGGGTGGGAGAGGGGCAAGGCACAGCTTCGCAGTCAGGCCTGTCCTCTAACGACCCAGGAATGCCAGACGCAGTGGCCAGGCGGGGCGGGGCTGCGGAGAGTCCCAGGACTGCGCTCCGAGAAAAGCTGGCTCTTCCTGGAAAAGGAAGGTCCTGCGGGGCCAGCGCGCGACCGGGGCTGCCGTCCCTCCGGGTGAGGCCGCGGGCCCGCCCCTTGTCCTCCCCGCCCCTCCCCGGGCTCGGGAGGCGGGGTCCGACCGCCCCCTGGCGGCAGCCGGGAGGGAACGACGGGGGCGACGACCGACGCATGGTCCCAGCGCGCGTGCGCCCCTGAAGGCGGGTTCCGGTGGCAGCGCCGGGGTCTCAGACCCTGAGGAGACTGAGCCCAGCGCCAGGCGACCGGTCCCCGCCGCCGCCGCCCCTGCGCGGGAGATCCCCCCTGCTTAGTCCGCGCCCGAGCCCCCGTCCGTGGGAACAGACAAGGGGCCTCCGCAGCGCCTCACAACCCCCGACCAGGTCCAGCGGCGGGGGACTCGGCCGTGGAGGGCGCTGTTCGGTCTGGATGGCTCCCCCCATCAGCGGGAGGCTACACCCCCCACCAGCAGGGGCAAGAGGAGCAGCGGGATGGGAGCAGGCCAACGTCCTGCGGCCTGGTTGAGCTCGCACTGACAATCGCAGGTTTCGGACACGGGGGTCGCTTTGGGGGGCCTCCCATTCCCCACATCCCTCTCCCCACCCCCAGGCCCAGTAACCCGCAGGTCACCGCGCTCCCCACCTGCGTTGCTGACGGTGACATCGTCAGGGGAGGGGGGCGCGCCTTCCCAGAGGCTCAGGTCGCGAGGGTAGCCGGGGTCCGGGCGCGCCGCCGCCTCGTCGTAGCGCCAGTACTGCCGGCCGCGGACCAGGTAGGTCTTCCCGTTCTGTGGCCACGAGAACACGGCGTCCACCTCCTCTCCCGGGGGCAGCCCCAGCTCCGTGAGCGGCCGCGCCCCGCCCTCCAGCTGCCGGTCCTGGAACACCCAGAACTGGGGCCCTGCAGGGTGGAGGCCGGGAGGTCAGGGGTGGGCTCCCCGCGCCGGCCCCAGCGCGCCCCGCCGCCGGCCCCACTCACCGCTAAAGAGGAGGATTCGGCCGTCTCGGTGCCGAGCATAGGCGGCCTGCACCACCCTCACCTGGGCGGGCAGCCCCTCCCAGAAGCGGTGCAGCCGTGCGGGTCGCGGGGACACCAGCTGTCCGGAGGGCTGGAGGCGCCAGAACCAGGGGCCTGCAGGGGACAAAGGGGTTCGCAGGAAGGCATGAGACAGCAGGAGGTCTCCTCCCCCAGGGTGTGTGGCTGGGTGGGGAGGGGTCCCATCTGGAAATCAAGGGCGCAATGGATCTAGGGTGACCAGCCCATCCTGGCCCGCCTGAGACTTTTCCCTTTTTAGCGCTAAAAGTGCCAGGGCCTTGCCTGGTGGCTCAGACCTGTAATGCCAGCACATTGGGAGGCTGACACCGGAGAATCACCTGAGCCAGGAGATTGAGCCCAGCCTGGGCAATATAGTGAGACTCCATCTCTACAAAATAATAAAATAAATTACTAGCAAGGCGTGGTGGCATGTGCCTGTGGTCCCAGCTACCAGGGAGGCTGAGGTGGGAGGATCGCTTGAGCCCAGTATTTTGAGGCTGCAGTGAGCCATGATCACACCACTGCACTGCGGCCCAGGCAACAAAGCAAGACCCTGTCTCAAAGAAGAAAAAAGTTCCGCTTCCAGGGTAAGCCCACAGCCCCAGTGGGTCACTGGAAGTGGGCAGGAAACCAACATATATGAGGCCAAGTGAAATGACTCACCTTTGAAGAAGAAAGTTTCCCCTCGGATGTTGGCGATGGCGTCAAAATTGCCCTCACATCGATCAGGGATGGGGAAGGATGGGCTGGGGAGGAAAGGAGAGGTGAGTAGAGAGGGGGGTTTGTTTTCTCCAAGGCAGGGACCCCCACCATCCCCATCTCAGAGGACACTGAGGCTGGGCAGCTGGTCACCCAAGGTCTCCGAGTTGGTGGGGGACTCACCTGTGTGTGGGCGAGGCCGGGGGCTGGGGCGGAGGAGCCAGGGGTTTCCTTGTGGGCTTGTCATATGGGGTTTGGGGCGCCTTCCCTGTGAGGAAAGAGTCAGGCAGGTGTGCGTCCCCTGGCCCTGCTGCAGAGGACACTGGATGGGGCAATGATGGTTTCGCGGCAGGTCCCTCTCCCCCTACCATAGAGTTGCTGCAGGCCATCGCGGTCATCCTGAGACAGGCGGTACTTGTCAGGGTCGCCCACCGGACCCTGGTAGAAGGGCCTCATAATGGAGTTGGGGGCTGAGGAGTGGCCCAGGCCCAGGGCGTGGCCAAACTCATGGACAGCCACGGCAAACAGGTCGGTCCCCTCGCCGTCTGCAGGAGAAAGTGCCTTGCTCCCAGCCTCTTCCCTCTGTATTCAGCTCAGGCGCTCAGGACTGCCAGGACCCAGAGGATTCACACGCCAGCCCCGGCTGAAGCCCAGCTCCTCATCAACCGGTGAGCCGCCTGCCAGCTCCTGCTCCAGCTGCTGAGAGGCCTGAAGAGACCAAGACAGAGACACAGCCCCGCAGCACCACAGGGAGGCCCCAGTTACCCCATGCGGATGAGTTTCATGGCCATCTCTAACTAAGGTCAGCACTGTTCAGGGCAGGTTCATAGGTAATCAAATGACAAATGTGTTTCCTGTTTCATCAGGACAGGACATCGATGTCATCTGTAACTTCCGGTGCACTGGGGCACACAGCTGCATCTCCCCATGCTCACCTCCTGCCTCTTGCTCTGCCCAGTGTGAGGACTCAGCCTGGATCACCTCCTCCAGGACAAGAACAACCTACCATCATCTGTCCGTCCAATCTACCCACCCATCCATCTCTGCCTCTGGCCATGCATCCGTCCGTCCATCCATCCCCGCCTCTGTGCATGCATCTGTCCATCCATCCCCGCCTCTGTGCATGCATCTGTGCATCCATCCATCCCTGCCTCTGTGCATGCATCTGTCCATCCATCCCCGCCTCTGTGCATGCATCTGTCCATCCATCCCCACCTCTGTGCATGCATCTGTCCGTACATCCATCCCTGCCTCTGTGCATGCATCTGTCCATTCATCCCTGCCTCTGTGCATGCATCTGTCCATCCATCCATCCCCGCCTCTGTGCATGCATCTGTCCATCCATCCCTGCCTCTGTGCATGCATCTGTCCATTCATCCCTGCCTCTGTGCATGCATCTGTCCATCCATCCATCCCTGCCTCTGTGCATGCATCTGTCCATTCATCCCTGCCTCTGTGCATGCATCTGTCCATCCATCCATCCCTGCCTCTGTGCATGCATCTGTCCATTCATCCCTGCCTCTGTGTATGCATCTGTCCATCCATCCATCCCCACCTCTGTGCATGCATCTGTCCATCCATCCCCGCCTCTGTGCATGCATCTGTCCGTCCATCCATCCCTGCCTCTGTGCATGCATCTGTCCGTCCATTCATCCCTGCCTCTGTGCATGCATCTGTCCATTCATCCATCCCTGACTCTGTGCATGCATCTGTCCATCCATCCATCCTTGCCTCTATGCATGCATTTGTCCGTCCATCCATCCCTGCCTCTGTGCATGCATCCATACCTGCCTCTGTGCATGCATCTGTCAGTCTATCAATCCCCGATCCCTTCTTTGTAATGGTGTTGAGCGCTCACAACTCCCTCATCCTAAGACGCTCGTTGGATCCATTCCCTCCCCTCACCCCATGCTGCTCTCTGCCCTCCCTTCCCGGTCAAGTTCTCCAGCCAGTGGTCTCAACTCAATCTTCACTTCCCCCGCTCCTCTCACACCTATCCCCACTGCATTCTAAATTCTTCCCCAACGCGCTGGGCCTACAGGCACTAAAAAGGTCACTTTGTCCCTGGATGACCAAACACAGGCCAATGTAACTTACTGGGCTTGTTTTGCCCCAGCCACAGCTGACCACTTCCTCCTTCACTCTTGTTGTTGATCACCTTTGGGCTTAGTCTTTCTCCATCTCTGTTGAGTCCTTCTCCCCTGCCACCTACTCCTTCATGCTGGGGTTCTCTGTAGCTCTGTACCTGACAGTCACGTTCCACCCTTTCCTCCCAGAAGCTCGCCAACCCCCGTGGACTGCTGGCTCTCAAGGCGGCCGCTAGCCCAGCTCCGACAGCAGCTGACAATGCACAGTATGCGGCCCAGGGCAGGCCCTGTGCTGAGAGGCATGGGTGAATGGCTCATTTCATCGGCAAGCCCACGCCACCAGCAGGCGCCGTTCTCCTCGCATTTCTCAGGCGAGGAACCTGAGACAATGAGGTTAAGGAAGTTGTTCATTACAAGTGGAAGAACCCTGACTTACTTGAATTCAGCTTTGAAGCCCACATTCTCTTTTTCTGTGTGTGTGACAGGGTCT